TCAGTATCAGTTGTCCTTTGTATTTATATTCTACTCTCCCCCTTGCTCTTTCTCCTCCAGCCACCCCGGCCTTCTTGCTCTTCCTCCAACATTTCAAAAACCCTCCCAATTCAAGGTCTTTGCACTTGTCATTCTGGTGCCTGGATCACTCTCCCTCCAGATACTCCCACAGTAAACTCCCTTACTTCGTTCAATGAGGCCAAAATGCCACGTTAATAATGAGACTTCCTTGACCACACTGTATGCAATGACTTCCCCCACAGACTCCCCATTACCCCTTAGCTAACAACCCCTATACCCTTAACATTTAGTAGCATCTGACATATTAAATATTTGGCTGTTTGTTTCGTGTTTGACTGCCTTTTGGAACACTGCCTGTGCTAACAATCAACAAATACTTGTTGAATTAAGAAACTTACTGCTTGAGGTTTTTAAAAAGTAATCACGAAATTACTTTTTCAACAAAAACAACCAGTTAGGGAATAAACATTTGATAAATTAACTTTTAGACCTATAGTATTATAGGATAAAGTCCAAACTTCGTTTCTCAACACATGGACTTTCCTCATCTGCCACGTATTGGCCACAGTCAAGTAGCCGGTTCCCTTTTCTCGTGCATAAAGTGGAGTTATTCATAATTACTTCACAGAATTAAGATTCAATGCAGATGAAAGCGCTTTTGTAACTAAGGCACTATAAGTTACCGTAAGCACAGGGTTTCTTCCGCGCTTGGAGCCTAGGAATAGTACAAGGTGTCAACCCGCGCTAAGGACCTGAGGTTCAAGGAGGGAAAAGTCTCCAGCGCAGCGCTAGGAGGCGCTACTCCGGCGCGGGGCGGGGCTCCTGGCCGCCGTTGCCAGGGAAACCGTCTGGGCGTCCCTAGTATCTGAGCCCTCGCGCCTGGGCCACTCAGCTCGACCTCTCTCCAGCGTTAGCAATAGGTGGAGCGCGGGCCAATCGGAAGAGGCCGGAGGGGCGGGGCGGGCAGTGGCCCTGGGAAGGCGGGTCCGCGGCCTCGCTCCCTGACTTCCGGGTCGCGGTGCTTGAAGGGAGTGTTCCGTCGTTTCCGTTGCCGGCTGTTTGCAGTGGGGAAACCGAGGCAGCTCCTGCTCCCCCTAGTTCTTCCGCTCCTGTGAGGTGGCTGCTGTTTCTTTTCCTCTTGCCCCGGATGCCTCGGTGCGGCTGCACTGAGAGCGCGCGGGCTCGCGAGCCCCGCGGGGTTCTGCGGGAACCCGGGGGCGCCTGGGCCGGCGGGTCTTTGTGCGAGCCCTGCCCTCCCATTCGCGGGCGGCGCGCGAGGGGGGTCGGCGCAGAGACGCCCAGAGCCCTGGGGTGCTCAGGCGCCGCTACGCGTGCATCCCCTCTGCTCGGCAGTTCTGCGCTTTTGTCCTAATGAGCGCGGACTAGATGGCTTGATTTTCAAGATAATGATCAACCCAGCTGTGCTATGCGCTCTTTCTGCACTGACCTGCGGGTACTTCGAACTTCGACAGTCCCTCCTCAGGCTTAAGCTTGTCTTGTATGTTTCCCTCCTCCAGGAAAAAAAAATGTTTATTTCTTTGTGGGAGTTCTTCTATGGGCACTTTTTTCGATTTTGGATGAAATGGCTATTACGACAGATGACTGGGAAGTGTGAATTGCAGCGAATATTTGATACCTATGTAGGTGCACAAAGGACACACAGGATAGGTAATGTTATTCAAAAAGAAAAAGTACTAATAATAACATCTTTTTTTTTTTTTTGTCATTTCAGAAAATTCCTTGACATACTCCAAGAATAAGGTAGGATAACATAAAGGTGGTAACTCTAGAAATTTTCTCATTTGGCTTTCTTTTACATAAATAGGTTTTACAGAAGGCGACACATGTTGTTCAGAGTGAAGTGGACAAATATGTAGATGATATTATGAAGGAAAAGAATATTAACCCTGAGAAGGATGCCAGGTGTGCGTTTTTTACATTATTCTTTTTTATTAATGCTTTTTAAAAATAATTTTATCATTTTTAGTTTTAAAATATGCATGAAGATGTGCTTACTGCAGATAACTGGTTATAAACAGCTGTATTTGGATGTAGAAAGTGTGAGGAAAAGGCCATATGATTCTGATAACCTACAGCATGAAGAGCTACTCATGAAGGTAAATTTCTGTTTTCTTTATGTGGAGTTGTTAATGTCTTAATAATGGAAATATATTTGTACAGCTTTGGAATCTTCTAATGCCCACGAAGAAGTTAAACGCTAGAATCTCCAAGCAGTGGGCTGAAATTGGTTTTCAGGGTGATGATCCCAAGACAGACTTCAGAGGCATGGGCATACTTGGGTTAATCAATCTTGTGTAAGTGAAAGTAAACTTTCTTTTCTTCCCTAATTTGTTTGATTATTTTTCTTAAACTTTTTAGGTATTTCAGTGAAAATTACACTAGTGAAGCTCATCAGATTCTTTCCCGTTCAAATCATCCAAAATTAGGGTAAGCTGGGTATATTAAAGAAGCCGTAATCTAGCTGGTATAACTGGTAATGTTTCTGACATAGGTATTCTTATGCAATAGTTGGAATCAATCTTACAGAGATGGCTTATAGCTTACTGAAGAGTGAAGCTTTGAAGTTTCATCTCTATAACCTTGTTCCTGGTATACCAACAATGGAACACTTTCATCAGTTTTACTGTGAGTATTAAAATGAGTTAAAACTAGATCTTATATAACTTATGTTTATCATTTTATTACTTAGGGTCTTTGAAAAACAAGAAAACAGTGGAAGATGGGTCCCCAAGAGTATTCCATACTTCAGTTTTTATATTTGCTGATTATAAAAGGCAATATTTCACATGTAGACACATCTAAGATTCATGTAATTTTTCTCTAGGCATTCATTTTCCAGCTAACTACAAAATGTATTTTCCCTCTTGGATGCTGGTTAATGAATGCTGTTAAGGACAGACCATTTGCAGATTATTTTTTTACTTTTGGAAGGAAATTTAATTTAGAGGAACTTTTCGCCTCCCCCTGCCTTGAATTTCAAGGCCAAATTTTCTTGTGGTAGGTTAGAGGTACTGAGTAACTGTTCCTAAAGCTGTCTTTACTTTCTCTGTTCCATTCACTTTTAGTGATAATATTTGAATACTGAAGGTTTAATTGAATGAGTCCATCTTCTGAAGCTATTGTTCAGAAGCAAAGAACTCAAATCTAGTTTTTCTTCACACAGTACTTTTCTTGATCTTTTTATGTCTTTAGAATGTCATTTGAATGTTGGTAGCATATAAGAAACTACTTAGATAATAGGTGGCCAAATCATAATTTCTTCATCTCCATTGTTGAAAATATCCATGTCTCCTTTTCGCAGAAACTTTCCTGCCTTTTCTTACACCCTAATTCCAGTTTTGTCTGCATCTTAACTTTCTCTTGCATGTGTCTGTTTCTTTCTATACCCATTGTAACTGTACAATATCAGGCCTTTGTTACTAGGTTACTATAATGGCCTTTAGCAGTTTTTTTGTGGTAACACTCTTCTATTTCTTCTCCACATTGAAAGTATAGTTATTTAAAATGAAAATCTGATCGTTTTACTCCACTCCCAAAAATTATTCAAAGGATTCCCATTATAAGGCCCTGCATAATCTGAACCTTGGTAACCTCTCCAGGCTCATCTTTTGCCATATACCAGCCCCCCTCTCACCCCCACAGACTCTATAGTGGAGGCATCCCAGTCTTCTTTTTAGTTGCTCAAATATATTATGCTCTCTCTTGACTCTGTGCCTTTGCAAGTGACATTCACTTGGCCTGAACACTGTTCCAGCTCCCTCTGTTCTTTCCAGGTGATGCCTTCTCGCCTTCCAAATCTCAGTTTAGACGTGCTCTTCTCTGGGAAGTTTATTCATTTACTGTGTGTTAGATGTTGTTCTAGGCCCTGGGGATGTAGCAGAGAAGAAGACAAAGTCACTGCATTTGGTGAGGAGCTGTCATCTTCAGAATCAAAACTTCCCCCTAGTGCAGTGTCCACCTCCAGATACTGCTTCATTTCTCTGCTCTCTTTGTTCATGAAACTTTTTCAATAATTGCTTTTTCATTTCTTCATCTCCAGTTTTTATCTAATTCCAATTTAGTTTCTCTCTCCATGACTCTGCTCACACTGATTTTTCTCAGACACCAACTTTTTTTTGCCGCCTAATACAATCGCCATGTTTTTTCTTCATGTTATTTGATCCTTTTAGTGGCACTGGGCATAAATGACCACACGTTTCTTTTCGAAACATTATCATGACTTTTCTGATGCCACATTCTCCTGGCTTTTCTTTTGCCCCACAGGAATTCCTGTAGACATCCACTGCCTTACTAGATATAGGGAGCACCTCAGGGCCCAGCCCTGTGCCCACTCCTCTCTTTAGCCCTCATACTTTTCCTAAGTGGTACCATCTGGTCCCTTGCTTGAAATGCCAAATGTGCATTAAATGCCAAAATGTATATCTTCAGCCCAACCTCTGCTTTAATCCCAGCAACTGTATGTCCAGATCCTTTTTCTCCCTTAATGGATAAGGATAAAGAATCATATGAGGATGCTTAAACAAAGTAGGAGCCAATGCAACATGTCTTTAAATGGAGGGAACAGATTTCAGGTTCCTAAGGACAGCATTGATGATTCTACCCAAGTGTACTGAAGATTTCTAGCAGGCGTGAGATGCTTTCCTTTACCATTCCAAAGTGTTGTTGCTGGGACTTTGCTAACTTGCCTCTAATTTTTTTTTTAAATGAATATATCCCTTGTTCATTAGCTACCTATTGAACATAAATAACATAAATGAGATATCATGTCACACCAGTTAGAATGGCGATCATTAAAAAGTCAGGAAACAACAAGTGCTGGAGAGGATGTGGAGAAATAGGAACACTTTTACACTGTTGATGGGACTGTAAACTAGTTCAACCATTGTGGAAGACAGTGTGGTGATTCCTCAGGGATCTAGAACTAGAAATACCACTTGACCCAGCCATCCCATTACTGGGTATATACCCAAAGGAATATAAATCATGCTTCTATAAAGACACATGCACACATATGTTTATTGCGGCACTACTCACAATAGCAAAGACTTGGAACCAACCCAAATGTCCAACAATGATAGACTGGATTAAGAAAATGTGGCACATATACACCATGGAATACTATGCAGCCATAAAAAATGATGAGTTCATGTCCTTTGTAGGGACATGGATGAAGCTGGAAACCATCATTCTCAGCAAACTATCGCAAGGACAGAAAACCAAACATTGCATGTTATCACTCATAGGTGGGACTTGAACAATGAGAACACTTGGACACAGAAAGGGGAATATCACACACCGGGGCCTGTTGTGGGGTTGGGGGAGTGGGGAGGGTTAGCATTAGGAGATATACCTAATGTAAATGACGAGTTAATGGGTGCAGCACACCAACATGGCACATGTATACATATATAACAAACCTACACGTTGTGCACATGTACCCTAGAACTTAAAGTATAATAAAAATATATATAAATAAATGTAAAGAGACTAATGTAAAAAATAAATAAATTTTAAGAAGAGAATTAGCTACAAATAAGAAAACTAAAGTTCCTTAGAACTTAAAAAATAAATCTTCATAAAATTAAAAAAAAAAAAAGAATTTGAAAACTCCCCAAACAATTAAGCAGTTTCCCATATCTCAATATATACAGGAGGGTGGTAGGTTAGAAAGCAGTGCAGAATGACCTTTGTGCAGTATTTTTCCCCTAAAGACCAGGGAACTTGAGGATCTGTGGGAACTGTTGCTCTCCAGCACCCTGACACCATCTCGGCTGGCTCCTCTATAGGAAGGACATTAAAGTGTAATATCTGAGGTAGAAAAGTCATTGTAGAACCCTTTCAGTTGCCTCCTGTCAGCTCAATCTATAAGAGCTGTAGATCATCCTGGAAACAGTGAAGCTTATGATTTTCAATTATTTTGAGACATTAAAATGCACATATGCATATACCTATGTACCTTTTAAGCAGAAGTTTCCCAAAAACTTCATTCTTATACCCATTACCATTGGAAGTTTCACATCTTAAATAAGGTTCTGCTTTTCTTCTTAAGAGGAACCTGTTCTAACTAGAATAATAACTTGAAACCTTGTCTTTGAATGTGCATACTTTTTTGGTAGAGGAGTAGGATAAATTAGTTTGCACAAATTAGTTCCAAGGTCATAGTTTCTCTCCAGAAGGAAGAACAGTTCAGAGATGAGTTTCCACATTTTTTGTTTCCCTATGATCTGCCTTCATCTCCCTCTTTTCCTTTGATCGCCTTTGTTTTAATGCGTCCTGTGTAGGAAGGGCTGGAAACGTTTGTAGTTTAGCTTTTTAGCTCCATTGTCATCTTGTACGTCCAAACTGTGAGCAGCTATCCGCCATGATTCTGGGAAGTTACCACTAGTCCAGCAGGAGGGCTCAGGATTTTGGGACCTCTGTCTTTTGTATATTCCGGTCTAGGATGTCTCCATTCTAGTTTTGTAGGGCCAAAATTTTAGCTGGACTTCTGGTTTGGTGGTTCCAAAAAAAAATAGTAACACCTCAAGTTTGTATAATAAAGTTATGTCTCAATAACAACTTTATTGAGGTATAATTTATATAACATAGAATTTACCCATCTTAAATATACACTTAAATGGATTTTAATGAGCTAAATTGGGTAGCCATCATCATAATCCACTTTTAGAACATTTTCATCACCCCAGTGAGATACAGGTTTACAGTTAATCCCCCTTCCTATGATTTTCTAATCCTTAACCTCTGCAGTAAATTCATGCAGGGAATTTCAGGTTTAGACATTTCATATGGTAATTTCTACAGAGTCTTAAGTATTCCAAACATCTGGACTCAAAAGGACAAAATATGTGCATCATGGAAAACAGCTCTTTTCCATCACTTTTTGCAAAACTTTGGGATTCTTATGCCAAGGATGGCCCTGCCAGTTTCCTAGAATTTCAGTATTTTTTCCTGTGGTTTCCTGATGTCACATTAAATCACTTTAGCTATTATAGTCTCCGTTCTTCAAGTTAGTCTTTCTCTGACACTGATTTATATTATAGATCAATAGCCTCACTCTGAAGCAAGAAGTTCCTAGTGCTTTAACTTGAGCAGTTTGTTCCAGGCCCATGTAGTCATTTGAATGGGCCACATTACTGACAGTAATGAAAAAGCAATTTAAAGGACATAAGAATGGTAAATATCTAAAACATAATAACCAGATATACTGAAACAAATGGTATGGCCATAAAATTTGGATAGCTATCTGCCTTATCATACTAGGCAGAACATTAATCTCTAAATGTATTAATTAGACATCCCTAACAGTGTATGGGGGATAGAGATAGCAGATGGTATTTCTCCAGAGGCTTCATTTCTTGATTTTACCCATATATCATGGTTGACAAAAATCTGTTTTATCATATATTGAGAATAATCCAAAAATCTTTCTTAAACTGGCCTTCTTATGAAATGATATTTCAGTGTGGGAATATGATGATTTTAACCATTAATGTTTGCTGTATGACCAATATTATTAAAATGGGATTTCCATTTTACATAGTAAGCAATCATGATAGTCTAGCCACCCTTTTGTGTAAAGTCATTGACTTTTGCAACAGAGACCACTTACAAACTGTGTGATTTGGGGCACATCATTTAACTTCTCTGCACCTCTCTTTCATCTTTGGTAGAGTGGGAATAACAACATAGTACTTGCATCCTAGGGCTGCTCTGACAGTATATGAGCATTTAGTGAGCACTGTAGAAATATTTTAAAAAATAATTCAATAAATACATTTGATTACATACAAAGTAGGACTGGGGTGGTTTTATTTTTTGCTTTA